GGTAACATTGTATAGGTCATTGACAAAGACCTTCCTTGACCAAACTTCAGTCAGGCGCCTCTGATTCCTGTTTTTGATTAGGCCTCTACCTTGGCCCCTATCCTGTCTTTGGCCTGTAAAGCCTAGTCTTAGCAAACAGTCCTGCTAAGTCAGTTTAGTGTGAATTCCCCCAGCCTTGATATTGATCAAGTTACTCATTCCTCACCTTTGAATTTCTCACCTTTGGTGTCCAAGTCTTTGGCCTCCAGTAAGTAGAATCTTTTAAGGCCTGTTTAGTATGTAACCCCTACTCCTATTAGTAATTTTTCCTGCCTCCCTTCCTTCCTTCTTTCCTTCTCCCTTACCCTTAATGTCTCCTATTAGTAATTTTCTTTCTTTGAAAGGCGAGCTTCATCATAGCTCACTGAAGCCTCAAACTCCTGGGCAGAAGCGATCCTCCTGACTAGGCCTCCCAAAGCACTGGGATTACAGGCCTGAGCTGCCCCACTTGGCCCATTTTCTTAGTAATTTTCCATCCACTGATCCCCCCCACCCCCCACACTCTGCTCCTTGGCTTTAAATTTCTAGTTGTCTTTGTTGATTTGGAGTTGCGCCCAGTCTCTCACCCCTATTGTAATAGTTTGAATAAAATTCTCCCTTGCTGTTTGAACAAGTATCAGAATAATTTTCTCTTTAAAGTTATTATCTTTCATCATTAGTTAATTGAATAAAATCTTGACACGTGGATTTTATATTTGTATGACATTCTTATTTTATTTTATTTTATTTTATTGTTTTGAGACAGAGTTTCACTCTTGTTGCCCAGGCTGGAGTGCAACGGCGCGATCTCGGCTCACCACAACCTCCGCCTCCCAGGTTCAAGCGATTCTCCTGCCTCAGGCTCCCGAGTAGCTGGGATTACAGGCATGTGCCACCATGCCCGGCTAATTTTGTATTTTTAGTAGAGACGGGGTTTCTCCATGTTGGTCAGGCTGGTCTCGAACTCCCGACCTCAGGTGATCCGCCCACCTCCCAACGTGGTGGCGGGATTACAGGCATGAGCCACCGCGCCCGGCTGCATGACATATATTTTAGTTTTTGAAAAATATTTTAGCAAAAGTCACTTTAGTGAGGCCTTACTTAACTGCACAGTCTAAAAATAGAACTTCTCCACCACTTCATTGCTTTTGGTTTTTCCTCACACTCTGTACATGTGATTGTGCTGGTCATCTCCTTCACTAGCAAATCAGCTCACCAAGTTGGGGCTTTGTCTATTTACCGTTGTGTTCCCAGTGGACACTCGATGTTAAGATTCAACGAATGAATGCCTGGACGAGTGGTATCTGGGCTCACAGGTAACCTCACAGCCCACCGGGAGGACACTGCCAGAGCTGCTCTGCACTGCGAGTCCCGGGCCTTCCCATTGGACGCTAAGGCACTCGTTAACTGCTGTGTAAACGCAGCCTGACTTCCCTCACCTCAGGCGAGGCCCGCATCAGGCCCCTCTGACCTAGGACCTCCCGATCCGGCCGTTATCGCCAACCGTATCTGTGTGGTTTCGTGGAGGAAGCGCGGTGGACCTTGAGGGGAGGGTACGCGCAGGCACAATAAAGCAGAAAGCCGCTATAATAATGATGATAATGAAGAAAAACAAAAGCATCCATTCGTCACTTAGTGGCAAGCGTTTTTCCAACTACTTTCCGAGTAGTAACTGCTTGCCAGAGTTTCCCCAGCTTGGGCCGGAAGGTGAGGCGGTAGCTCGAGCTTTGCCTTTCTCAGGCATTGTCCTGCGTTTGCGGGGCCAGGCGCTGGCACACGGTCACTAACCCCTGGTCGTTAGCTTCGATTCCCGGCCTGGGAGAGCGCTATCGGCCACTCCTGGCTGCATTGCAGTCGCGGCTTTCTCCAGAGCTCCGCCGGGAACGGGAAGCGCTGAAACGTCGCGACCAGTCAGTAGGGTTCCCACGGCCGCAACTCGGGTGTGACGCGGCAGGCTGGCACCAGCGGACACAAGTATGAGGCTAAGTGAGAAGCGCTCTGCTTCCGAGTGTCAGGATGGCCGAGTGGTCTAAGGCGCCAGACTCAAGGTAAGCACCTTGCCTGCGGGCTTTCTGGTCTCTTTTTTTTAAATTGACTTTTCTTGTCTTACAGGTTCTTAGACTCTGTGAGTAAAGACAGCTTCATCTTCCCAGTTCATCATGGCTTCAACATCCAGGTAGGAGTGCTGTTTGATCAAATGTTTTATTGCCTCTTCCTGATTCTGTTTCCTGTCATAACAGAGATGTCATTGCTGGGAGAGGTATCCACTCAAAGGTGAAGTCTGCAAAGCTGCTTGAGGTTCTGAATGCTATGGAGGAGGAAGAGTCCAACAACAACAGGGAAGAGATTTTCATTGCACCTCCCGACAATGCTGCGGGGGAATTCACTGATGAGGACTCAGGGGATGAAGACAGCCAGCGAGGTGCTCACCTACCTGGCAGTGTGCTGCATGCTTCAGTCCTGTGTGAGGACTCTGGCACCGGGGAGGATAATGACGACCTGGAGCTGCAGCCAGCCAAGAAGAGGCAGAAAGCAGTTGTGAAACCTCAGCGCATTTGGACCAAAAGAGATATTCGTCCAGACTTTGGCAGTTGGACTGCATCAGATCCTCATATTGAGGATCTGAAAAGCCAAGAGCTGAGTCCCGTGGGCCTTTTTGAGTTGTTTTTTGATGAAGGAACAATTAATTTCATTGTTAATGAAACCAATCGTTATGCTTGGCAGAAAAATGTCAATTTGAGTCTTACGGCTCAGGAATTGAAGTGTGTTTTGGGCATTTTGATTTTAAGTGGGTACATCTCTTATCCAAGGAGAAGGATGTTCTGGGAAACCTCTCCCGATTCACATCATCATCTTGTGGCTGATGCAATTAGAAGGGACAGATTTGAACTAATCTTCTCATACTTACATTTTGCAGATAACAACGAACTTGATGCAAGTGATAGGTTTGCCAAGGTCAGACCTCTCATCATCCGGATGAACTGCAATTTCCAGAAGCATGCACCCTTGGAAGAGTTCTACAGCTTTGGCGAGTCTATGTGTGAGTACTTTGGGCACCGGGGGTCCAAGCAGCTGCACAGGGGGAAGCCTGTGCGACTTGGCTACAAGATTTGGTGTGGGACAACCAGCAGAGGCTACTTGGTGTGGTTTGAGCCCTCACAGGGCACACTGTTTACCAAGCCAGACAGGAGCTTGGATCTAGGAGGCAGTATGGTAATAAAATTTGTGGATGCGCTTCAGGAGCGTGGTTTTCTGCCATATCACATATTTTTTGACAAGGTTTTCACAAGTGTTAAACTGATGTCCATTTTGAGGAAAAAGGGGGTGAAAGCCACAGGAACTGTTCGTGAGTACAGGACTGAGCGATGTCCCCTAAAAGACCCCAAAGAACTGAAAAAAATGAAGAGGGGTTCATTTGATTACAAAGTCGATGAGAGTGAGGAGATCATCGTGTGCCGCTGGCACGATAGCAGCGTGGTCAACATTTGCTCCAATGCTGTGGGCATAGAGCCAGTGAGGCTGACCAGTCGTCACTCTGGAGCAGCTAAAACGCGGACTCAGGTCCACCAGCCATCACTGGTGAAGCTGTATCAGGAGAAGGTGGGTGGCGTTGGTAGGATGGATCAGAATATTGCCAAGTACAAGGTGAAGATCCGAGGCATGAAGTGGTACTCAAGCTTTATTGGCTATGTCATTGATGCTGCCCTCAACAATGCATGGCAGCTGCATAGAATCTGCTGCCAAGATGCCCAGGTGGACCTCCTTGCCTTCCGGAGATACATTGCCTGTGTGTATCTGGAGAGCAATGCTGACACAACATCTCAAGGGAGGCGAAGCAGGCGGTTGGAGACTGAGAGCCGCTTCGATATGATTGGGCACTGGATTATCCATCAGGACAAGAGGACCCGGTGTGCCCTCTGCCACTCACAGACCAACACCCGGTGTGAGAAGTGCCAGAAGGGTGTCCATGCCAAATGCTTCAGGGAGTACCACATCCGGTGACATCATGAGACATGCTTCTTTGGTTTATAATGAGATGTTTACAGTTAAATACAGATGGCAGTTGAGCACTTCTGTTTTGTGTTGGAAAAAAGACCTGAATTTCTAATGACTTGATTTTCTATTTTCTCCCTACCCACAATACAGTTATCTTTTTTATTGTGTTGTGTTATGCCTACATGTGATATAAATTAATATTTATATTCATTTATATTTATATTTTTGAACTTATTTATTTAAAGTTATGGATCACTTTTTATTCAAATAAAAGTTGTGCTTTGGGGTATATTTGAATCCTAGCAAGAATAATCAAAGGAAAACTTGCAAGAACAGTAAGAAGACTTTACCATTGCATGCCATGGTTTATAATCTAAGATAGGCAATAGTGTATAAATATCATGTAAATGTGATGGATTTCTTAATCATATTTATTTCATATTAATCCAAGTTTATCAAACTTTTGAGGGATAATCTGCCTTGTATTTAGTCAGAGGGCTAGAGGTGCAGATTTCATATTTTCTTAATGAAAATATTTTCCTAATACACATATATCAATGTGAGATTCATTTTTGTAAAAAAAATTATTTTTTTAATTTTGTGGGTACATAGTAGGAGTGTATTTTTATGGGTTACATGAGATATTCTGATACAAACATGCAATGTATAAAAATCACATCAGGGTAAATGGGGTATCCATCTTGTCAAACACTTGTCCTTTGTGTTTCAAACAATCCAATTATACTGTTAGTTATTTTAAAATGTGCAATTAAATTATTTTTAACTATATTCACCCTGTTGTGCTAGCAAATACTAGGTCT